ATCTGCCTGCTTTGGCCTTCCAAAGTGCTGGTATTACAGGCATGAGCCACCACTCCCAGCCACATAATTGTCAGTTTCTTTTAATACTTCAGACAGAACCAGTGTTTAATGTAATTAGGTATAAAGACATACTGTTAATATTATAAACAATTTGATGCCATTTATGGGGGAGGAGGGAAGGCACAGAATTTGGAATGTTTTGAAATATAAGTTTCCAAAAGAGGAGAGCCACTGCCAACCAGAAGTAAAGTGATGATTACACCTCCATTCTTACCACATGAATTTATGTATGATACAATCCCAAGATCCAGCCTCCAACCCCCACATGTACCTATATGTTTCCAGGAATTGTTTTGGGATCTCTAAGGGAAGCCAGCTGATATGCTCACAGGTAAACAAACTTTAAAAAGTTGATAACATGCATTTCAAAATCCATTTGTTGATAGATTTTTAAAATTGAGGAGTCAATATAAACAAGGTAAAATGTATAAATTTAAGAAGATATTCAGATGTCCATGGAAAATAATTGTTCAGAAGAGCAAAGGATAGTATAACATTAAATGAGTCATGGTGTCTTTTTGACATTCCTGATTTTTTGTATTATTATTATACTTCAAGTTCTAGGGTACATGTGCACAACATGCAGGTTTGTTACATAGGTATACATATGCCATGTTGGTTTGCTGCACCCATCAACTTCTGACTTACATTAGGTATTTCTCCTAATGCTATCCCTCCCCCCGGCTCCCACCCCCTCCCCGACAGGCCCTGGTGTGTGATGTTCCCTGCCGACATTCAGGATATTTTGTTGGTTGTTTAACTCTTCAAAAACTTGACATAAGGGTCTATTGATTGTGGAGGAACTGATCTCCTTCTCATGGGTTCTTTGAGCTCCTGTGTGGGCATAAGTATATCTTTGTTATAATTTGTTCCACCTGTGCCTGTCAATTTCTTTCCACTTGCCTCCTCCCGTGACATTCTGGCTCATGTTTCTTCATAAAGCTCTAAGCCAGTTATTAATAACAGACCAGTGAGCCTCCTGATCCACCAAGACCATATGGTGTTTTTCATAAAAGAGAGAGATCATTCCCTTGACTTTGGACTTCGCTTATTGAACCCCTGGACAGTAAGTGTTTTTTTTTTGTTTGTTTTGTTTTGTATTTCTTTTCTTTTCTTTTTTTTTTTTTGAGACGGAATCTCCCTCTGTCGCCCAGGCTGGAGTGCAGTGGCACCATCTCGGCTTACCGCAACCTCCGCCTCCTGGGTTCAAACAATACTCCTACCTTGGCCTCCTGAGTAGCTGGGATTACAGGTGAGCACCACCATGCCCGGCTAATTTTTTTTCCAGTAAAACTTTTTGCTATGATTTGACACAGGAATCAAGGTTGCTAAGAGACCACCTGTGCTGAATACACTTTGTTCTGGCAAGAGCAGAAAACTGAGAAGCCGTGTTACCTACCACTACCTGGGATTAATTCAGGTGAGAAATGGGTCTCTACTCACTCCTCATTCTCATTTGAGGATACTTTTCTCTTTTTTCCTAGGGAGCGGGATAATTCTGGATATGACTGGTAAAAACTGGATATTAATTTCTACTACTACTCCCAAAAGTCTAGAAGATGAAATTGTGGGAAGACTTCTAAAAATTTTGTTTGTTATCTTTGTTGACTTAATTTCTATTATATATGTTGTGATAACTTCTTAGAAAGCTGACTTCCTTTCCATGTACATTTCAAACTGAATTACAGTGAATAAAAATTTGTATTTTAACTTGTTGAGTGACTCACATTTTATGACATTGCCAATTTATTCTAGAAGCCAACAGGACACTGCAATACAAACAACATTGTGTATTGTTTAGTTCTTTATGGTTTATGAAACATTCACATATACTGAAGTGAATTTTTTTCCCCAAAAACATCTATCCTACTGAGTCATGAAACTTCTAGATTTTTAGCCAGGTGTGGTGGCTCACACCTGTAATCCCAGCACTTTGAGAGGCCCAGGTAGGCGGATCCCTTGAGTGCAGGAGTTCGATACGGGCCTGAGCAACCTGAAGAAATCCCATCTCTACTAAAAATAAAAATTAAAAAAATTTGACAGGC